TACCTCTTTTTTGGTTTGATTCCTTTTGAATCTTTATATTCTATTTGTGTTTACATTATTTTCCTAAATAGAAAAATGCCAGAGATGCCTGAAGATTGAAATCACCCAATTTCAACAGGGGAAGAGATCTTATAATTATTTAAGTCTAATCCCTTTATGGAACCTGAGTTTCAGAAAGATTTAGTGACTTGATCGAGGTCTGAGGGACGGGGGTGGACTGAGTACATCCTGATATCAAGAAGATGGTGGAAAGTTCAATGGGCTAAAAGGAGTTGTGTTAGTCTTGGTATTGGCACACCAATAAGCAGAGGTCTGTCTTGGAATAAAAAAAACTACTTCCTTATTAGGCCCTGATCTTTGCCCTGAATTACTTACAGTTACAGAGGAATATATTTTGTAGGCAGTTTTTCTGGGAGGTAAGGACAGGTTCCTAGAGACGATCTTTGACGCCTTTTCACCACTGGAAGCAATGCTTCAGACCACTGTATTTGGAAGACAAAGGGACATGCTCACATGGCACAGTGAAAAGTGAAATCTTTTCCCACTTGGTGGTGGGTGCATGACAATATACTTGCACTTTGAAAAGCCTCTGTGTGGTCTGGTTATTTTTAAAAGGCCAGAAATGCTGGCCCTTTGAAGAATCACGCGTTTCCTCGGCCCAGAAAATAGACTGGGCTAGAAAGGCGCCCGGACTCCAATTCTGGGCCCGGGTGGTTGCAGTTTTTCAAAGGGATGTGAACGGTTTCCCAAGATAGGACCCAAGGGACTCTAGGACCCAGAGGCTGCGCGCGACGCCCGCAGGGCGAACTGCATCCTTTTGAGCTCCCGCTCCATGGCCTGAGCCGTCGTAGGGCGCGGGTTCGCGGCCCGCCAGGGGACGGTCACCACAGAGACGCAGCCGGCACTGGCGAGCGAGCGAGCAGGCGGCGCACGGAGCGCGTGGGCGTGTCCCGGCGGGGCTGCGCAGCTCGCCCCACCCCACCCCACCCCAGCCAGGTCGGCCGCCCCCACCAGGTCCAGTTCCAGAGCCCAGGCCGGTCGGCCGGGCCCGCGTGCCCTCGGCGGGCTGCGCAGAGCGCGGGAGCGGTTTGGGGCTGGGCATGCTGGGAGCCCCTCGGGCAACGGCCGCCGCCGCCACAGCCACACAGCCGCCGCCACTGCGTCCGTCCCCGGTGAGCGCCGCTGACGCGCGGAGATGAAATTCCCGGCCTCGGTGCTGGCGTCCGTGTTCCTGTTCGTGGCCGAGACAACGGCGGCGCTCAGCCTGAGCAGCACCTACCGCTCGGGCGGGGACCGCATGTGGCAGGCGCTGACGTTGCTTTTCTCGCTACTGCCTTGCGCGCTCGTGCAGCTCACGCTTCTCTTCGTACACCGCGACCTCAGCCGCGACCGCCCGCTCGTACTGCTGCTGCACCTGCTGCAACTTGGGCCCCTTTTCAGGTGCGTGCAGAAGCCCAGAGCCAGCCCCAGGCCTAATTATTATGATTTCCTGATTTGTTTTCAGGTGTTTTGAAGTCTTCTGCATCTACTTTCAGTCAGGCAACAATGAAGAGCCTTATGTCAGTATCACCAAGAAGAGGCAAATGCCAAAAAATGGCCTCTCAGAGGAGATTGAGAAGGAGGTGGGCCAGGCAGAAGGCAAACTAATCACCCACCGATCAGCGTTCAGCCGGGCGTCGGTGATCCAGGCTTTCTTGGGCTCAGCCCCCCAGCTGACCCTACAGCTGTACATAAGTGTCATGCAGCAGGACGTCACTGTTGGAAGAAGTACGTGTATTTTTTATTTCTGCCTGCATTTGTGAGTATTTCTTGGGTATGTTCTGTGTTTCAGACCCTGTGCTGGTCTCTGAGGATAAAGTGGTGAATAAGGTAGGCAGGCCCCAATCATCTTCAAATAGGATATATAAACATCACACAAATTATTAATCAAATGCATATTTTATTTAAGGTAAATCCTGCAAAGTGAAAGATAAGTAGCCTCTCTGAGGGTATATTGGGGGTTGTCTAACCGAGTCTGGGAAATGAGGCAAATGTTTCCAAAACTTAGATTTAAACTGAAAACTGCTAGATGAAGAAAAGAAGCCAGGTGAAGAAAAATCAGGAAAGAGCATCCCAGGATTTCAAGCTTTATTCCAGAGGCAATGGGAAGGCACTGATGAGTTTTAAGCAACAAGTGTCATGATCAAATTTAGTTTTAGAAACTGATTACTCTGCAAAATGTATTTGAAGAGAGTGAAGAAACAAATGGAGAGGCTAGGAAGTGGGCTACTATAGTTGTCAAGGTGAGAATAATGGCCTGGACTGGAATAGTCAGAGTGGATTATTGGAGCAATATTAAGAATGCGTAAGTGGAACAATGTGATGATTGATTGGATATGAAGGTGAGGCAGTGAGAGATGTCAAGAATAATTCCCAGTTCCTGATATGGACTGCTGTAGCCATGGATCTCCATTTGTCTTGGTAGTGACAGGTTTGCGAGGTATATTTTACTTTCAGTTCCAGACTTAAAGAAATGAATACATTTTAAAGATTCTATTTAACTCATGAGAGAACAAGCAGATGTTCTCTTCGGACCAGCTTATAAGATAACCCAAAGGACAGACATAGGAATATTGACTAGAGATATCAAAATGAATATGTAAATGGAAGTAAAACTGGTTTTATTACAGCATGGGGGGGTGACATTTGAACCTCTACTGTACAAGACATTGAGCATGTCTGTTAGTGACTTATAGCTTACAGAAGAATGTAAATGAGCTCACTGGCAATACAAAGCTAGAATCAGAGAACCTGGATTGGTATACTGAAGACAGGACAATGTTTTGATTGAAACACATTTTTTTTGTTGTTGCTAGAATGTTTAAGTCAAGTACAAAGTTAGACTTTCCTCAAAAAGACGGTCCAGTTATTAGGGTGAGCAGGTTCCTGTCAGAAACATTTTGAGGCCGGGCTTGATCAGGGCTCAGTGAACACCAATAATATCACAAAGTTGAGGTTGTCTTGAAGGCAGCTCCCTGACCAAGGAGGGCCTGGAGCACAGTGGGCGGGAATAAGCACTGGTACCTGGAGAGGCTCAGGCTAGTGGGAAAATCGACGAGGGCTGATCAAAACAAAACTCACCAAGACCATGTGAAGGCAAAAAGGAGCCTTAGAAAGGAGATTCTTCCCTGCTCCACAAAAGCCTAGCTGCAGTTTCCTGTTAGCCACATGGACGGCTTTCTGCGAGGTCAGTATGCCCAGTGCCTGAGCTCATCCACACCTGTTTTCCTGGTTGTTATTCTCTAGTATCTGATGGCCAACATCCTGGAGCAGGCAGGCAAGAAGGCCCAGAACAATTGCAGGGTGCGCATCACACCAGAACACATAGAGAGGGCCATGCACAAGGATAAGCAGCTCAGATGCCTCTTGGAGGATGTACCCACCATCAGGTTGATGAGGTGCCCCAGCCCGAGAAGGAGGGATGCTTGGGTCTGAGAACCTGGCAGGACTTCATCAACAATTTCATCCAGCCTCAAAAATTCCCATAGATGAGAGACCCCAGGCTGCTGCCATCAGCCCATGCTATTAAAGTCTTTAATGACAGTGCCCCTGACTTCTCTCAGGTTCTCTCATTTTGGGTTGGAGGTGTCCTTGAGACATCCAGGAGAAGCTATCCCATAGAGAGCTGAATGGGTGGAAGGTGTTGCCAGTGTGGGGTGTTTGAATCAGTGATTTTAGAAGGGGCAGTTTCCAGTGGTTGGTGAGAGCACTGGCCCTGGCGGGAGGAGCTGACTGGGGATAAAGATATAGAGACTTCCTCATTGGCTTTGAACTGGAAGGCCTTGTGAGGCCAGGTAGTTGCTGGGAGCCTCCTAGGCTTGATAAATTCCTAACCTGATGCTGGGACCTAGGGTGGAGCTGCAGACTCTGACTGAGGTGCGGGAGGCTTTATTCAGAATAGCAAAGGTCTGAAGTCAGAGGGCAGTAGCCACAGGGATGGGTGGAGAGGGGGCACACTGCATACTAGCTGGCATGAACTTCATGGGACAGGCTTTACATGGAGATTGAGGAGTGATGGGGAAAACATAAGGAAAAAATGCAAAAAAAAAAGTTATGGTCATGTTATTTTATTTATTTATTTGTACCCTGCCTCATTCCAAAAGAGGACTTGAGACAGGGATTAGTAACTGGTACTATGACACATTGTTTGGAATATATTCTTCTGTCCTCTTGTGGACACTGTTAAATTAAGTAGTAACATTATATAAAAGCTCTCTGGCCTAGGACATGCAATCCAATCAGTTCTTAATGGTTACAAAATATTACAAAACTTATTTGTAAATGTATTCCATTATAAACACAATTATCAATCGCATTCCCAGAAAAAATAATCTGTGTATGATCATGTATTTCATAGAACAGCATAGAGTTATCAATGGCCAAAAACAGGTTCAAAAGGTATAGAAATAACCTATGTAATTCTGTCTTGAGTGATGGCCTCTAAAGCATGTACTGTACTTTTAAAAACTTGTGCTCTGTACTGTTTAAAAAAGGTGTCACATCAAGTGTTGTAGCAATCTGTCCCCTTGCCTGTGAATGTCCATATTTTAGGTTTTCACCTGTTCCTTGGATCCTCTGTGGCCACATTCTGCTGCCTGTTGGCCAGATGCTGCCCAGCCAGATTCAATAACAGATCAGACAACCTGGGTTTGAGATCCTAGTTCACCACTTTCTGGCCATGTGATCTTGGACTTTCATTTACTCCTGCTGGGCAGGTTTGCTCATGTGTAAAATAGCAGAGAGTCCCTCTATCTTTAGTTTTCCCAAAGATTGAGTCCACTTTGGATATGCACAGTGTGGCCCTTAATAAGCAGCTGCATCTGTCTCCTCCCCTAACCCCAGACACGCAGGCAGGCTTCCCCAGGGTACATCTGGGTCTGGTTCTCAGGTTACTGTTGGGCACTTGGGCCACTGGCTGTGAGAGTGACATCCTGCTGAGCCCTATGGAGAGACAGGAGAGTGCCCAGCAGAGGAAGGAGACAGCGGAAGAGGGACACGAGCCAGGCAGTCCCCACTCTGGTGTCCCTTTTTCTCCTCCTGCCTTGTGACTCGCCCTCTCTCTGCCTCTGTCTAAGCAGAAGGACCCAGCTTGGCCTTTGGCTAATTCACAGGAGTGTCCTGAGAATGAAGGAAATAGCGGTTATGTGTTTAAAAACTGGGCTGTGAGAAACCCATGTCCTGGACACAAAGATGTTTCACTTCGGCCAGGGGAGGGGGTGCTGCTGTTGCCATGAAGTGATGAGCTGAAGGAGACTCCCCACCTGAAGCTGCTGGAGAGAGGCCTGCTTGCAGCTCAAATGCACAGAAGAGGAAGCGAGCAGCTGGGCTAAGGCTGGGAGTGCTCCACGGCGCTCCCTAAGGAATCATGCAGTGGTGGGGTGGGCAGCTTGACAATGAGGTGCCTGGAAATATGAGGTTCAGTGGACATGATATGGCAAGAAAGACTTCTGGGATTTAGACAAGCACATCTTCCACATGGCCCTAAGGACAACCCTGACAGTACTAATCTCTAATATATTATTTCCTAAAGCGCAGTCTACAAAGTGGCATCTTACAACTCAATCTGGATGGCAGATAGGTTTGCTAGTTCTAAGCAGACATCTTAAAAGAAAATTAATGAGCTGGTAGCATTTGAAAATCAATAACATTTTACCTGAAAGTCTGGATTTCTGGCTCTCTTGAGAAGTAAAAAGGAGGGTACACATGATTACAGTCACATAGAGATGACTAGCTACTGCACCATGAAGACTGGGCCTCTGGTTTGCCACATTCCTTCCACACTCTTCCCTATAAAGTCCCATATCTGATTCACTTCATTAATTTATAGTAGTTGTCTGATTAATAGAGATACTTGAGTTTGTTACTCTCACTACAAGTTAATTCTAAGTTCACAGTACTCAGAACAATCAATCTCATTTAATGAAGTAGTATATTGTGCATTGCTTCTCAAAATATCATTGGGGTAGGACCAGTAGTAGCAAACTTCCTTGTTTTTCTTGTTCCAGTAAATTGTGAACTGATATGTGGTTGTATTACTAGTATGCCACTCATATTTGACTTGTCATTTGAGTTTAACAACTGCACTGGTATATACCTTGTTCAAAAAGTGAGCCCACTAATTTAAATGTTGTGGCTAAATCAGATGCTATACAGATTCCTAAATGCCAGCTCTCAATGTCCATACTTATCATAACTGACTGGTAACAGATATTTCATTGTACCAGTCCTCAAACTTTTTAGATTTAGATTTAGATTTTAAATCTAATGAAAAGCAGTAAACAGGACCTACAGTTGGTATTGTTTCTCCTTCAGAGTCTTCATGAAAACAGATTTATCCTTCTTATATTTAGGACTTTAGCATAATACTGGTGAAAATGTTGCTGAACTACTTCTGTTAAAGCAAAAGATATTAAGGAAACCAATTAGCATCAGTGGGGCATGTTAGATGCGGCAGATGTGAGATTGTTGAGTTCTGAAATGTAGGATAAAAAGAATTCACCAAGGCAACTGTGAAAGGGAGTCTTCATGAAAGGAGAGGCAGAACTGGGTTCTGGTCTCCTACAGTGTAGTTTACTTGGGGACCCATCAGTTTCCAGTGAGAAAAATGGAAAAATTATTTCAAAACTCAGCTAGAGATGTGTACTTATGACTGTGCTCTTTTCCTAACAAAATAGTTCTATGGAAAATGGGTAAATAGGGTTCAGAGTACAGGGTCTCCATTTTACAGCTGAGGCCACTGAGGCCCAGTGATAGTAATCAGCTCTTATAAAGTCACATGGTGAGTGGGCAGCACAGTAGAATGATGGCCTGGCCTTCCTTACCTGTTATTGGGGCTCTTTCCTCTATTGTATCCTGAAAAAGGGGTCTCAAAAGAGAAAGTGTTTAATGTTCTCCTCTGAGAAAAAGAAGCTAAAGTCTTCAATACCAAGGTGTTAGGGTCTCTTGGATTTCTTGGGAAGCACTCAATAACTCACTCCCAAGAATATTCACTTGTGCTTTATTTGGGTAAGGCCAGACAGGTCAGGAGAAAAGTGCTGATTTTATAGTATAGGTCTTTGGACTTTGCAAACTTAGATTTTGTTCCACTGGACATTGTATTAAACTGTGTTATGAACACAAATTTGTCTCAGTTAAGGTGTTCTGGAAATTCTGACTCTGTCCACTAACCATTATCTTAAATGTGGTGATGTGATGTCATGAGAAGCCTGTGTTCAGGAGCCTAGTCTTTGAAGTACCTGAGGTAGTGACGTTTTTCATGGTGCTCTAAGACAATCCTTCTTTGCTGAAGACAAAATCTCCCTCCTGTAGCTGATTGTAGGGTCATTAGGGAAACATCAGTGTAAATAAAAAACTATCTGGAGAGCCAGGCATGCTGGCTCATGCCTGTAATCCCAGCAACTTAGAAGGTTGAGGCAAGAGGAACTTTTGAGGCCAGGAGTTCAAGACCAC